TCCGGGGGCAAGGACTATCTCCCAAATAGGCAATGTGAAGACATCTTAGCAGGGAATTGAGTCATCTTGGGAGCTAGGAGGAAGATGGGTTACACCTTAACAATGGTCTGCAGCAGGAAGATCCATTAACCATTATGCCTTAGCGCACCCACTCATACTCACTCATATTCCCCCAGGGGTGCTCTGATACGACACTGTCCACGGACTGCACACTCTTCAGGTCTAATTAATGATGCCCACCCTCCCCACCTACTAAACACATTTGCAATTTAAGCATCTCTAGCTCTCCACTACCACCCACCTTTCTCCTCCACTGTCCCTTCTTCTCCATGGAGATAATTAACTAGTTGACTACTTATTAGTCCTTCAGTTGATTAGGATTTCAGGCTCACACTAAGGCCTTATCCTAAAGTCTATAAAGATTTGTGACACCGACAGGGTAAAAATTCGAAACCAGCTAGCAAAACTTTCCTGAAGGATAGAGATACTCAAGATCTAAAAATTATCTGAAGGGTTGGATTCCACACCATGAATCCCCTTTTCCCCCTTCCCCACAGCTCCCTATAGTGAAAGATCCGTAACCTTAGGAATAAATGATAAATCCTGTGACTATTAGGTTTTTCCTGGGAGTTCCTCGGAGACCCGGAGGTAACCGTGTATGTGCGTGCGAGTGTGTCTGTGTGCGTACAAGGTCCGGAGAAGCGAAACGGTCGCAGGTTCCTACAGACCCCGACCCTGTTCCCTTGGCCACCTGGTCCCCGGTAGCTGCATCCCTGGGCGGCGCACGCAGTGAAGCGTCGCGCTCTGGCGCCGGTGCCGCACCGAGGGGTATGACTACGACCCCTTGCGCGTGCCCGCCCCCACCTCCGCACCTCGCGCCAGCCCGCGCAGCGTGACCGGCAGCCGCCGCAGACCCGGCTCGGGGAGGCGCGGAGCGCGGCGCGCTGAACCGGAGAGGCGGGCCGGCTGCTGCCTTGCGTTCGCCACGCTGTCCTCCCTCCTCCGCTCCCTGCGCCCCACCCCTGGCGGCCGCGCTGCCTGGCAGCCCGGGAAGCCGCGGCACAGCTGCTCGGCGCCTGCAGCTCCGGCTCGGGGGCTGGAACCGAAGCGGGGGCGGCGGGAGCGCGGAGACCACAGCCCCCGGGGAGAGGCGGAGGGGGTCCCTGGCCTGGGCGGAGAGGCTGAGCTGAGTGCGCGTGAGAAAGAGGGCTGCACCGCTGCTCGGCGCGGACTCTGCCAGCCCCAGCTTCAGCCCCGGCTCAGGTCGCCGCAGCCCGGGAGCCTCCCCGCTTGCGCCCCAAGGCACGCGCGGCACAGCCATGAACACCAACGATGCCAAGGAGTATCTGGCCCGGAGGGAAATCCCTCAGCTTTTTGAGGTAGGGCTAGAGCTGGCCGACGGGCGGTAGCAATTTTATTTGTACATATTTTGTTATATTTCAGAGCCTTTTGAATGGACTGATGTGTTCTAAGCCCGAAGATCCAGTAGAATACTTGGAAAGTTGTTTACAAAAAGTAAAGGAACTGGGTGGCTGTGACAAGGTGAAATGGGATACATTTGTAAGCCAGGAAAAGAAGACCTTACCTCCACTAAATGGAGGACAGTCACGGAGATCCTTTCTAAGAAATGGTAATGTATATGGAGAATAATAGACAGTTTTATTCCTTTTCAAAGTTATCTTACTCTTTTGCAGTAATGCCTGAAAACTCAAACTTTCCATATCGGCGGTATGACCGGCTCCCTCCAATCCATCAATTCTCCATAGAAAGTGACACGGATCTCTCTGAGACTGCAGAGTTGATTGAGGAGTATGAGGTTTTTGATCCTACCAGACCTCGACCAAAAATCATTCTTGTTATAGGTATGAGGACAGAAAGCAAAAATTCTCATACCAAGATCACAGTTTTGCCTGTTTTAAATACTAGGTGGTCCAGGAAGTGGAAAGGGTACTCAGAGTTTGAAAATTGCAGAACGATATGGATTCCAATACATTTCTGTGGGAGAATTATTAAGAAAGAAGATCCACAGTACCAGCAGCAATAGGAAATGGAGTCTTATTGCCAAGATAATTACAACTGGAGAATTGGCCCCACAGGTACTGCTGTATAATTATCTTTTATTCTGCAAGGTTTTTTTGTCATCCTTTCTGTTTATAAAAGGAAACAACAATTACAGAGATAAAACAAAAATTGATGCAAATACCTGATGAAGAGGGCATTGTTATTGATGGATTTCCAAGAGATGTTGCCCAGGCTCTATCTTTTGAGGACCAAGTAAGAATATCTCCTTATATTTTAAATGAACTAATGCCTCTCTATTTGTTGATGCTCTCCACAGATCTGTACCCCCGATTTGGTGGTATTCCTGGCTTGTGCTAATCAGAGACTCAAAGAAAGATTACTGAAGCGTGCAGAACAGCAGGGCCGACCAGACGACAATGTAAAAGCTACCCAAAGGAGACTAATGAACTTCAAGCAGAATGCTGCTCCATTGGTTAAATACTTCCAGGAAAAGGGGCTCATCATGACAGTAAGTTAGCTCGACTTTTACAAGTCCAATACATTCCAAACTTGTCTGTCCTGATTTCCCCCAGTTTGATGCCGACCGCGATGAGGATGAGGTGTTCTATGACATCAGCATGGCAGTTGACAACAAGTTATTTCCAAACAAAGAGGCTGCAGCAGGTAAGTCACTGTGTCCTTTAGACAACAGTACGCCATCCACTTATCTTTTCTTTCCTAATCTTAGGTTCAAGTGACCTTGATCCTTCGATGATATTGGACACTGGAGAGATCATTGATACAGGATCTGATTATGAAGATCAGGTAATTAAAATCTGAAAATAGTTCTCTATTTAATTATTATCTAATATTGTGATTTTTTTAACAGGGTGATGACCAGTTAAATGTATTTGGAGAGGACACTATGGGAGGTGAGTTTTCCTTACTGATCAGATCAAAGTTGTGCCAATAACTTAAGTTATTCTTATTTTAAAGGTTTCATGGAAGATTTGAGAAAGTGTAAAATTATTTTCATAATTGGTGAGTAACAGCCCTTGCATTTTCTAACAATAAAAAAGTTTTGATTTTTAATCTTCCCTGGTAGGACCATGCTCACCAAAACAATAGGAAGAAGATGCTCATCTGTGGAGTGGCTGTTACCAACTATGTCCATGGCAGCAGCAGAGTTTAGCTGCACCTCCCAGAGGCCTACAGTTTACTCTCAAAGTGAGAACATAGCAAGTAGGCAGAAGCTGCACCCCTGCTTTTGAAGTCCTTCTTTTGGAGCTGCCCAACAATCCCTCTTGGACTACTCACCAAAGCCCCAGGAATGCCACCCCCTCTCACACCCTGCTGTGGTATAGGTGAACTCAGGTGGCACTGTCCTAGCCTTGAGCCCTAGTAGAAGACGCTGGCTGCATCCACTTGGTCTCCCCAGCAGAGGAGATGGTGTGTTTCTATTGGGCATCTGTTGTCCATAGGAAAGTCTTCCTAAGACTGCGTCAAAACCTGCTCTGTCAGAAATTCCAATATTTAGGCATTTCTGTCTGGTGTCCTAGGCTCTATATCTAGTACATAATTAAAATCACCTATCAGGTTTTTCACCAAAGATAAAAATTGCTGAGAGTTAACATTGTAACATGTAATTAAGACTACTAAAAACCATCAGTTTCACATGCCAGGCCTGTGAGGAAGTGAAATGTGCTTTTAGTAAAAGATTATAAGAAGATACGGGAATGTACATTTTTGCCTAGTTTAGAGGGCTAAAGGATTGTTTTAAATTAGATATGATAAACCTAAATGTTTGAGCAAGTTTTGGAAGGTTTGTGAAAAATTAATTGTAAAAGAGATTCTGTGTATGAACATATTGGCTAAATTTAAAGGGGTATTATTCAGTTTTTTCCATGCTTTTGGAATAAAGCACAACATGGTTTTCTTAGAGCATGGATCTGCTCTTTAACAAGAATTTGTAAAGGGTTATAAAAGGTTTATGAGAAGCTCACCTTATGGTTAAACTGATTAAGACTGGATAGATTTGTCTATAAGGTTTTATTAAAAATTGGGGTGGAGGCCGGGCACAGTGGCTCAAACCTATAATCCCAGCACTTTGGGAGGCCGAGGCAGACGGATCACCTGAGGTCAGGAGTTCGAGACCAGCCTAGCCAACATGGTGAAACCCTGTCTCTACTAAATATACCAAAAAAATGAGCCAGGTGTGGTGGCGGGCGCCTGCAATCCCAGCTACTCAGAAGGCTGAGGCAGGAGAATTGCTTGAACCCAGGAGGTGGAGGTTGCAGTGAGCCGAGATTGTGCCACTGTACTCCAGCCTGGGTGACAAGAGACTGTCTCAAAAAAAAAAGAAAAAAAAATGGGGTTGAAAAAAATTTTTCACTGTTTAGTCTAGTCCTGCCATACAGAGAAAATTAGCTTTCTCTCCACCCTGCCGATTCAAATATTTGAAGACATATACACTTTTCTTGTGATTTATGTCTTCATCCAATTAAAAACATGCAGCTTTTTCTGTTGTAAATTGCAGGTTCCTCAAGAGCAGAGTGCTATCTTCTTGTCTCTGTGTCCCCAGTCCTTACACTGCCTAGCGCATGTGGATTCCTCACATTTTCTTGTGGAATGAATGAATAAATTCTACTTTTATTATTTCCCCCTAAGTCATGTCTCTTTAGACACATGCAGCCCAAATCTCTCCTAAAACAGATTGGCGAGAACATTTTTAAATTTAAGGATTTCTTTTCTTTTTACAAAAAATAATACATCTTCATTCTAGAAAACGTGTATCAACAATAACAAAATCACAAACAGCCCAATACCTGGGAATGAATACTATTAGTATTTTGATTTATATTCCTCTTAGTTTTTTTCTGTGTATATATATATTTTTTTTAATATACATTTTTCATCAGAATGAGATCATATAATTTAAAAACCTACTTTTTATACTTAACAAAACCTCATGGGCATCTTTCCAAGATAGTATTCCTGAATATGCCATGTCATTTTTTAAAGTTCTTTTGTAATTCAACCGAAATACAAAAACAGAAAAGTGCACAAGTCTTAAGTATTCTGTTTGATGAAATTTCACTAATTGGACGCATGTGTCTTACCAAGATGAAGATCAGAAAATTGAACGTGACCAGAACCTCAGAAATCTCCCTTGTGTCTCCTCCTCATCACTACTCCCTGCAAGGACTACCATAGGCATTTTTTAACTTCCATAGATGGAATCACACTATATAACTGTATATATTATTTTCTAGCTGTCTTCTTTCAGCACATCATTTTAATGACTGCATCCTATTCCTTTATTTTGCTGTAATAGAATTTATTCAGTTTATACCTATGATTGTGTTGTCATAATACATTATTTTTTCAACTTTTGCTTTTATTAAAAATTCTGTAATGAATATCTGTGTCCTAAAACAGTGATTTTTTTCTC